AATTGGCTTTCTAGTGATTTGGGTTGCTTCATTAAATGTTTTTGGTTGTTTCATAACAATAGTAATCTCATTTTCTTTCAAAAGTAGAGTTTGAAATTTGGGAAAACATGGGTGGGGAGGGAATTCTACATTTTCTTCCTAGTTGAAGTAGGAAGACAGGTCTCTTTTCTGTATTAATTGGACTCCTGAAATTCCCCCAGGGTAGCAGTGGCTCTCTGTGGGCACAGGGCTCTTATGCTTATGTTTCTGTGCTTCAATGTACCTTCCATGCTGACAGCAAATAGAAGGTGTTCCTGCACAAGCAAAACCTAACGGAGAGGCTGCAATAATTTGTCCAAAACGAAGTGCAAACTGCAAGGGAGAGTGGACTTTTTCAGACTGATCCTGTTTACTAGTCTGGTGCTTTCCTCCACCTGTGTAGACACAGATGCTTTATTGAACACCAGCCTCCTACAGTTAGAAGGTATTTTGACTCTTAGGAATGGGGGAACCAGTTGCAAAGTTCTGGCCCCTGATCCCCCTCCTATTCCTACTAGAGGGCTTAAGATAGGCTCTGAGCGGCACTTCCCACTTTCTCCTCTTTTTCTGAAGCTTCGAGCCCCAAACCTCGCCCTTTAAATTCACCAAGGGACCACATGCATCATATAAGGGTGAGGAAAAGGGACCTGGATGTAGACTTCCTGACTATCCAAAGGAACCTACTTCTCTTTGCTGTTCTCAAGTTCAGGCGTCCGGAGAAAGGCAGGGAGCTAGGGGCTCTGGGTGCTAGCGTAGACGTGGCCCTTAGCTGAGTGGCGCGAGAGGGGAGGAGGTTGGAAGAGCGCGTCTATGCGTTCCACCTGAACCTGCAAGCTAGTCGCTTGCTGCCCAGGTGCCGATTCGCGGCTGCATGCGCCCCACTGCAGCAAAGAGCAGCCGCAGCCTCTGCCTCGGCCACCACTGCTGCTGGGAAAGAGTCGTGGGGCTGCTGACGCGGTTGGGAGGAGCCTCGCCTTTAATGCACCAGCCGCCTCCAGCCTCCTGCAGCAGCAGCAGCAGCAGCAGCAGCAGCAGCTGCGAGTGCGCGCGTGTGGGTGTGAGGGTGAGTGCGCTGGCGCCGGCTGCAGCGCCCTGCCCAGCTCCCCGCCAGCTTCCCTACCCCCGCCTGCCGGAGCCGCCCTCCCGTGGGACCAGCACCCTCATTCCGGCCAGGCAAGCCTGAATCCTGTCCCTGCCATCTCGCCACTGCAGCTCGGGTCCAGAAAGGCACCATTTTGTCGCGGCTGCCCGCTCTCCCAGGGGGAGGAGGGATCTTTTTTGCATTTTGGAGCGGCTGCCAAGGAGGGGAACCTGTTGGGCATCTCCCCAGACCCGCTTGTGAGCGCCTCCGGGGCGGGCGGGCGGGACCAGACCCCTCGGGGCACGGCGTATCTTGGCACCCGGAGGCAGCGGAGGCAGGCGCAGCATCCTCGCTGGGAACTGGAGCTGGAGTGAGCGCACCGCGCGGGAGGAGCCGCCGCAGCCTCGCAGAACCCGAGTGGAGGAGGTGACAGCTCCATTGCCGGGTTTTTATTTTTTTTCTCTCCGCCTCCCCGTCTCCTCCTCAGGCTCGGACCATGGTGCAGTCCCACTGGCTCCCCTGCCCCCCTCTCCTGTGAGACTGGCTGCGGGGAGGGATCATGGATACTTGTCTGCCGGCTTCTGGTTCCCACGCAAGTAAGCCTGCTGTCAATGGAGGAGGACATTGATACCCGCAAAATCAACAACAGTTTCCTGCGCGACCACAGCTATGCGACCGAAGGTAACGCCAGCCCCGCCGCATTCCGCCGTTGGGAGTCTGGATCTGAACCCCATGTTTGTCACAGGAGCCAAGGGAGAACCCAAGACAGAGAATAGTGGCCCAATAATGAAGCATGAATTATCCAGATGAAAACACCTATGGAAATAAAGGTATTCGTATTATTATTTATACCTACTCTTCTTACTTAAATTGCCTTTGTCTTCTTCTTTGCAGCTGACATTATCTCTACGGTAGAATTCAACCACACGGGAGAATTACTAGCGACAGGGGACAAGGGGGGTCGGGTTGTAATATTTCAACGAGAGCAGGAGGTAAGTGGTGGTGAATGCAAAATGCCCATTTTAATCTGTTGTGTATTTTTTTCCTTTCCTACAGAGTAAAAATCAGGTTCATCGTAGGGGTGAATACAATGTTTACAGCACATTCCAGAGCCATGAACCCGAGTTCGATTACCTGAAGAGTTTAGAAATAGAAGAAAAAATCAATAAAATAAGATGGCTCCCCCAGCAGAATGCAGCTTACTTTCTTCTGTCTACTAATGGTAGGTGGAATTCCTGTTTGGTATTTTCAGAGTAATTCTGACTTAATCTGGTTGCCCACTACAGATAAAACTGTGAAGCTGTGGAAAGTCAGCGAGCGTGATAAGAGGCCAGAAGGCTACAATCTGAAAGATGAGGAGGGCCGGCTCCGGGATCCTGCCACCATCACAACCCTGCGGGTGAGTGCAAACAGCTGCCCTGGCCACCACAGTTCTGAAGTGATTTGTTTCTCTTGCATCCCAGGTGCCTGTCCTGAGACCCATGGACCTGATGGTGGAGGCCACCCCACGAAGAGTATTTGCCAACGCACACACATATCACATCAACTCCATATCTGTCAACAGCGACTATGAAACCTACATGTCCGCTGATGACCTGAGGATTAACCTATGGAACTTTGAAATAACCAATCAAAGTTTTAGTATCCTTTCTTTGTGATCAAGAATCAACTGGTCCTGGTTCCTTCCTTGACTCGTCTGTGCCAGATATTGTGGACATTAAGCCAGCCAACATGGAGGAGCTCACGGAGGTGATCACAGCAGCCGAGTTCCACCCCCATCATTGCAACACCTTCGTGTACAGCAGCAGCAAAGGGACAATCCGGCTGTGTGACATGCGGGCATCTGCCCTGTGTGACAGGCACACCAAATGTGAGTAGCAACTGAAGGGAGGTGGGGGGCATTAAATTTGTCTTGTTTTGCTTTTGTTCTGCAGTTTTTGAAGAGCCGGAAGATCCAAGCAACAGATCATTTTTCTCTGAAATTATCTCTTCGATTTCGGATGTGAAGTTCAGCCACAGTGGGAGGTATATCATGACCAGGGACTACTTGACCGTCAAAGTCTGGGATCTCAACATGGAAAACCGCCCCATCGAGACTTACCAGGTATAGAACCCCAGGCACCCATAGGTATATTGTAACTGACCTTCTCGATATGTTTCCTCTCCAGGTTCATGACTACCTCCGCAGCAAGCTGTGTTCCCTCTATGAAAATGACTGCATTTTTGATAAATTTGAGTGTGTGTGGAATGGGTCAGACAGGTAAGAAAGGCTCTGTGGCTGAAGAACCTTCCATATGTCATTGCCTTTGCTCTCTGCCTTGCAGTGTCATCATGACAGGCTCCTACAACAACTTCTTCAGGATGTTCGACAGAAACACCAAGCGTGATGTGACCCTTGAGGCTTCGAGGGAAAACAGCAAGCCCCGGGCTATCCTCAAACCCCGAAAAGTGTGTGTGGGGGGCAAGCGGAGAAAAGACGAGATCAGTGTCGACAGTCTGGACTTTAGCAAAAAGATCTTGCATACAGCTTGGCATCCTTCAGAAAATATTATAGCAGTGGCGGCTACAAATAACCTATATATATTCCAGGACAAGGTTAACTAGGTGGACAAGTTATTACTTAATAATCTCACATACTGAATACTAGTCAAACAAGTTTTTAAATGTTTCTTTGGGTCTTCATTTGATGCATTGACTTTAATTTCCCTATACAGGAAATGATTGGAATAGAATTAAAAGGAGTCCAACATTCCCAGCTCCCCAGTTCTAAGAAACTTTTGTCAAACCCAATAGGTTTGGGACACTTCTGTTTAGAATTGAAAGCTGCCAGCTAACAGTAATTCTTCCATAGTTGACTTGAACTTCTGATGCTTTTATTGCCCAGTTTTCTCTGGTGGGTCCAGTGTTTTGTTCCTAGGTGTCTGCTGCGATAAAATGAGGTTGTCTGTAGTATTTAAGGAGAAAAGAGATAAGTTTTTTTTAATTAAGCAATTCCATTTGATTGAAAAAAATCAACAAAAAATAAACACCGTTTACTCTTAGACAAATTCTTCTTGTTTTGTGAAAAACCAGAACTAGTCAGTATCTCCTGCCCCTCCACCATTTTTTTTTCCATTTTCCATTTTCCTTTGAACAATTTCATTTAAGCCAGAGATTTATTGCATGAAGCTGAGAAGAGGATGCAGAATGACAAGGAAAGGGCACATCAACCCTGCTATGCTCTTTTTTTGTAAGCTCCATAGAAACAGCCTGAGAATTTGGCTAGGGAACTTGAATGCTTCAGGGGACAGAAAGAGAGCACTTTCGACACAGTGCTTCCCAGAGTGAGCTTGGCAGGGCCAGGCGGGGCCAAATTCCATCTGCTGCCTTGTTACTCTTGCTTTTTGTGCTCTTAAATGGCTCCATATAATCTTCTACTTACATGTTCCTTGGCTTTTTTCTCTTCAACCTTTTCCAGCTTATTTATTCCATTGACTTCTAAAGGCCGAGTCCTGGGTGCTTATTATCTGGTGTTCTAAATGAAGCAGTAAGTTGGAAGCAGTGCCACCACCCCTGAGTCCCTGAGAAAGGCTGGTCTGTTCTTTTTGGGTGTTTCTCCTAAGCAGCACCCTCCCCTCCTCCTGGTTTTGGTAACCAAAAGTAACAATCCATCAACCTCCATTGTACCTAGAACAAAAATAGCCAATAAAAACGCTGAGTTGTGAAGTCCAATCAGGCACTTCTAACTCACCCCAAGCTCGCCATCTGGAAAAACAGACCAGAAGGCTCTCTTCTACAGAAATGAACTGTGGGGAAATCAAGCAGCTGTGACATGAAGTGAATGAAGTCCACTTGAAGCTGTGGAAGATGGTTCATCCTTTTCCCCAGTTGAGGATCCAGATTTATAACTTCTAGAAAGCCATTTCCAGAAGGTTCTATGTGGCACACCCCTAGGAAAGGCACTAAATGCATGCAAAGGATTTATAAACTTAGGAAAGTAGATGGGTGGAGTCCAGAAAACTGGTTCTGGGTTAATATCTCTACATCTGTCTTGATGACTCATTTCTCCTAACTCCCATTTAGTGCAGGGTAAATGGTTTGAGATGAGAGTTTTTCAATGAAAGGGAAATTTTCTTTCAGTTTACAGATGTATTAGAAGTCCTGACTTTCAAGTGTAATTTGCTTTGGAGGAGGAAAAAATAGTGAAAGAATCATTTTATCTCAATTCTAAGCTACTATCCATTTACTAATAGCTTTTTGGCAAGGAAATAACTGTCACCTTAGGTAAAAACAGTCTTGTTAGATGCAGCCCAATTTCAGGAACATTAAAATGTAAAAAAGTACGTCTCAGAATTGAGGGAGCATGGGAACAAAGACGAGACTTTCTCAGTATTTCTCATTTTTCCTGCAAGGAAAGCCTCGCCTTAGGCATCTCAAGTAAAGTGGCTAAGGTGTAAACTCTCTGGGCAAGATTTCTGTCCTGACTGGGACAGTGTTCTTGGAGGAGACATGAGAGAGTCAGAAACTTCTGCCAGTCATAGAGAGTGATGATTTTGCAGAAGGCCACTGGGTTATTGGCCTACATTTACCACCGACTTCCTTTATGGCCTTTTCTCCACTTCTCCGGACTCAGCTCCTCTGTCTGTACCACGTCGGGGGTTGGGACCAATCATTGTATCTCAAACTTAAGAATCAACTCACATTTGTACTATTACTCATGTAACATTTTTTTAAGTCACCTTTTCTTAAAAGCAAGACTTAGCCTCCTCCAAAGAAATAATATGCATGAAATTTCAACTCTGATATGCTAGGTTTTTCCCTAACATTAATCACATAATTATCAATGTAACAAACATGCACCCACATACCACCTGAAATCATTTTGTGAACCACCAGGAGCATGTGTATCAAACTTTGGGACCCTGAGTAACTGATATGACAGAAGATTTATGCCCTTAGGGGCATCAAAGATGGTGGTTCTTCACATATTAGAGTCAGCAGGGCTGCCCATAACACACACAGGAATAATTTTTGTCATGGTTTAAGGAGTTCATAGGCCCCTTTGCAGTTTATCTGCGAACTCCAAATAAAAGCCCCTACACTAGTCCAACACCCTTAGCATATAGATGTACAAACTGGGATCCAGAGTAGGATGAGTTTGCCAGAGAAGAAAGAGCAGAGGGCAGCCATCCTCTCCTCCATCCCCTGCAAAGGATGCATTAGAGCAAACACCCAAGACTCCTGGACGGGAACAGGAGGGGAAAGCCCTAGAGATTAGGCCTCAGGGAGCAATAACCACCACGATGTTTCACAAATTAACTGTTCTTTACCAGGTACTGAACTAGGTATTTTACATGTGTGATCTTTCAGCCCCAGTACTGGCAATATTTCTTAGTTAGTGGCACATAGAAGTCAGTCTGTTTTCCTGCTGACACTAAAAACTACTTGAAGGCTGATTTGCTACCTTGCAACAGTTGGTTCGATTCTAAGGGCCCTATACTACTTTACCCCACAAGGCCTGCTGCTTGGTAAGAGCCATCAGATTACAACTGGAGGGTGTCAGTTGAATGAAGGAAAATGGAAGCCACGCCATCCCTGGCTTTTACAAAAACCATCCTTGCGCAACATTCAGTTCCTGACGTTAAAAACAAGTAATGCAAAAAGCTGAACTTTGGTAGACATTCGTACTCTTCTGTCAGGAGGAGGAAGATTAGTTAGAAAAAACAAAAAAGGAAGATACTAGCCAGCATCAAGAAGTGGGATATATAAAGGCAGATGGGCAGTGGGAATCAAGTTGCTTCTTAACTCCTTCAAGTTTGGCTCCTGCCTTTACTCTTCCATTGAAAAAAAAGCACCTTTAAACCTCTCATTGATCTTGTAATTAATTCAACCAAATCAACTTCTATTAGGCAACCAGCATATATAAGATGGAACAATTGCAAGGTGGAATAAAGATGAAGCTAAAATTCTGCTAGCTCAGTGGCCCAATGAAATAAGTCAGCTATCTCCACTAAACTTCCTTTGAATATTCTAGGGTCCATTATAATAAAAGGTACACACTCAAATGCCCAATTTCTAAGGACTTGAAAAGCCATAATTTCCCTCCCTTCAAGCCTACAGAGCAACTGCCTAAAGCTTCCCTCCCCAGACAACCCCAGGCCTCATTTCTTTTTCAGTCCCTTTGCTAGCTGCCTGCAGGGCTCAAGAAAGCCCTGGTAGGCCTCATAATGAGGATTTAGGGATGACACTATAGTCCACAGCCTGAATGGTGGAACCCTTACTAATTTTCCCTCTTCCGTGATGAATGTGTGGATGAAGCCGGTGTGTTTTTAATAATGCCACCCCACTTCCAAAACAAATCCCCTGACACAGTCTTTGGACATACCACCCTGAATGCACCCGATCTCATCTGATCTTGGAAGTGAAATGGAGTCAGGCCTGGTTAGTCTTTGGATGGGGGAAGTCTAGACACACCACTGAGAAACATTCACACTGCAACCTGATTCACTGTGCATCCAACATGCCTTCATCCACCTCTTCCCCCTGAACTTCTAAGTCAACTCTCAGGGACTGCTTTCCAAGGGAGCAACCAACCTGGTCAGTGGAAAAAGGATGAGACTGGGAGACAGGAAACGTGGGTCCTGCTCCTGGTAACCATGGAACTTAAGCTACCCACTCAGTCCCTATGTCAGTGTCATCACCTGTAAAATGGCCAGAAAGACATCTATCCTAGCTCAGAGAATTGTTATTGGGAGAACAAGAAATCCATTTACTTACAACTATTTTGATAGGTTTAAAGCACCATAAACTAATAATAGCAACAACAGTGATGGGTAATATACTATTGCTTTCCATGCCTCATCTCATTATCTCCTCTCCCAGACCCCATGGTGGCATTAGTATTTCCATTTTGCAAATGAGAAAATAGACTCAAGTTGTCAACCTAGCCAAGGGCACAAAGCCCGAGAGAGATGGAACCAGGACTCCAACTCAAGGTATCTGACTCTAAAGCCAGAGCTGTTAAAATACAGCTCTAACATACAATAGTTGCTAACATTTATTGAGCACTTATTATAAGCCAGGCTTTGTTCTACAAATTTCACATGTATTGACTTATTTACCCCTAAAACTCCAGATGCAGATACTATTGTTGTTCTCATTTTATAGATACAGAAACAGATGAATGACAACCAAATTTACACAGTTCACAAGTGACAAAGCCAGGCAGTTTTAGTTAAAGTTCTTATCCACTATCCCCATCATACATTATGTGTGTGTGTGTGTGTGTGTGTGTGTGTGTGTGTGTGTGTGTATGCATGTAGATGGAAGTTACTGATCAGAAAACAAGCCCCAGTAATGACCCATAAGCTCAATGAATTAAAGATTCATTGGTTGCCTGGGATGTGTCAGGCAGCCAGGTTCTAGACAAGGGGCTGGAGTTACTAAGATATTTAAACCACTGGCCCCTGCCCTCCAAGAGATGACACTCACATAGGAGAAAGTGCATATTTGCATACTGTAAACATTTTTACAATGAGATATCTATGAAGGGCAGAAGTCATACAGAGGAAGAAATAGTTAATCAATGAGTGATAAGAAAAGGTTCTCAGAATGTGTCATCTAAGCAGAATTTTAACTAAATTTGCTCAACAAAGCATGATACAGCGTTTCCAATAGGTAGACCAACATATACCAGAATATGAAGCAAAATCCATATGGCATGGAAACAGAAAGCCAATGTTTCTCTCCTTCCATTAGAAACACATTTTCGACATACTAGAACTAGCCTACCCCTTTTTCCTTTTGTTCATCCAATAACAAATATTTATTAAACCTTATTTTAAGCACTGTATTTAAGTGTAAAGTAGACGGAAAGAATAAAAGGAAACCAATATTTCCTGAGTAGTTATTGCAATGACAGGCATTGGGAGAGGCACTGTTTTAAATCATTGTTAATCACCTGATAGGTAGATGTATTATTCCATTTTTATAGCGAGAAACAGACTCAAAAGGGTTAGATGACGTAGCAGGAAGTTTTATCTAGATCTATCCTGTTCCAGATCCTATACTTCTTCCATCACAGTTATTGGTAATGCAGAGTTACCTTGGCTTGATTATTTTCCCTAGCGTGGATACTCACAAACACGCCATTTCTCTGTGACTAAATATTGCCTGACAGCTGACCAAGAATACAAATTTGGTCTGTCATCAAAGCAGAGAGTGAAGTCAAGTGGCTCACAGGTCTCCAACTTCTGACTTTGACCTTATTATGACTGATTAACTGTCCCCCAATTTAGATATTCCATGCCCCATTGGTTAAACTGCTGGTGGCAGAACCATCATGATCTGCCATCTCCGCTGATCCCTGCCTCAGCTGCAATCAAAGCAATGATCACTGTCAGGCCAGAAGAAGGGGCTTAGCCACTGCCAAGACAGATCCCAGTCCACTCCCAGCCTTCCCGCCCCTGCTGCTCATTCCCCAAAAAGTCAACCTGGGTTTTCCTGGGTGAACAGTGCCCACTGAACAGCTCCTGCTTGCCCATCTCAAGCCCTCTCAGTTGCCACTCCAATCATTTTGGCTGCTGTATTTGGTTTGAGAAAGAGTGGAGAGGACACTTCTTCATAACTCATATTTGACAGAAACCCAGAAATTGTAGGAACAAGCCATGATTGCTGTGATTCTTGCTCTGGTTGGCTAGGGATGCCCTCCCTTCCAGCCAGAGTAATACATACTTGTGGGAGTCATGGAAGACTGAGGAAGCTGGAGTAGAAGGGAACAGGGGCTTTCCTCAGTGGTAAAAGGAAAAGCAACATTTTGGAACTCTAAACAGTTGCTCAGTTGGGCGAATTTCATGCATTCATTCATTCATTTACTAAATGGTTAATGATTGTTCATGTACTGCCTGCCAAGCCCATGCCAGGGTGGTCTGTGGAAGCAGCAGTGACAGCTCCATCTTCACACAGCTCACAGATAGCGGGAGGTGCAGACAAACTCACAGGCAATGGTGGCAGTGGAATGTCAAGAGCCCAGGATACCGAGCCTGCCAGCCTGCCTGCCTGGGTTAAAATCTGAGCTCCACCATGTAAAAGCTGAGCAACCTAGAAAAATGACAACCTCTCTGTGCCTCGATTTTCTCATTATGAGATAAGGATAAAAACGACATCTATCTCATAAAATTGCTGTGAAGATTGCATGATTTAATATGCACAAAGCTCTTAGAAGGATGCCTGGCCCACAAATATGCATTCAGTGCACATTTCTTGCTACAGTTCTGCTAATCCTATAAAACATATGCACTATGATGGATGTGTCTGGGTGCCAGGAGGACACAAAGGAGCACTAACTCATCCAGACCAGAAGCTTCCCAGAGGAGGTGATTCCCAAGGTGAAATCCGAAAGATAAAGGGAGTGAGTTATCCAGGAGAAGAGAAAGGAAAAGCATATTCCAGACATCAGGATAGGACAGTGGAGGCAAAACAGCATATGCTATATATATATGGAATTCACAACACTCTGGTATGACTGATTAGTAAAAAGTAGGAAGGCAGACCAAGAGAAATAAGGAGACATGGTAAGGTGAGTGGGCAATAATGCATGATCTGAAAAATAATAATGCATGGACTTAGTGTGGTTCACATATCAGGAGCTTCTCCAATAGCCAGGCTATGAGGCACTAAAATGAGGAAATATGGTTTCCAAACTTCGCAAATACTTATAGTCCAGCCACAGGGGATATACTGATAAACTCAGCTCAAATGTCACCTCCTCAGAGATGCTTTCTCAACCACCCTTAGTTCCATGAGGACTGCATCATTGTTTAGGCCACTCCTGTATCCCCAGAGCACAGAACATTGTCTGGCTCATAGTAGGTGCTCAAAAGTTTTGTTGAATGAATGAACAAATAAACGTGTAAGGAAGTCAGGCACAGCACTTGCCCACAGGAAGCTTATAAGATGAGCGGCATGCCATTGGGAGTTTGAATGATATATGGAGATCCAAACAGGGCATCAGAGGACTGCTCAGAGGAGTCAGGGAATTAAGAAAAAATTGGGAGCCAGTGAGCCAAGATGTGTTAAAAGCAAGTGATCAAGCTTAGATTGCAGTGTTAGTTAATAGAGCATATGTGTCCCTGCCTGATGCATTACCTTCCCTGCAGTAGTTAGCCTTCTGGGACCCTGAAAAGCATGCAGAAAGGTTGACAGCTTACAATCAATACCATGTTCACTGATGCAGGAAGCAACATTATCACATCCAAGATATTGCCCCCACACCCAGGCTGCAGCACTAAATATTCCCCATAACAAGGCAAAGGGAAGTGACAAGAGCTATTATTCTCAACCCTCCCACTTGGAAACAAGAGGTGAGACAAACCTTCCCCTAGATGTTCTTAGGGAAAGGCAAGACCCCCAAAGAAATCTTTCAGAGCTGAGCACATGCCTAATACAGCAAGACAGGGATGGGAGAAGATTGGCATTTTCATTTGCCTGGGTGTCCACAATATTGCAGGGGAAGCTCTGTGGGCAGCTGGGAAATACAACAATAAATTGGAGGGGGATGAACAATAGGGTCAGTGGGGCTGTGTGCTGAGTGAATGCTGGATTTTATTCTACATGCCCAATTCACTCCAATAAGATAAACTTGACTTCCTCCAGTGTGGCTTTCTTATTTCAGCTTCTCTGACTGTGGCATAATTGAAAGTCATATTTCATCTAGACCATTGGTTTTCAACTCCAAATGCAGGTGGCTTATGAAGACTCAGCCTGAATATATAAAGAGAACAGCAAACAATCATAGTTGCATATTAAAGACAATCTATTTCTCCGTAAAGGAAAGTAAAGTGAGTCATATTACATACAAGCCACAATACAGAACTGATCTGAAATACACTGCGGAATGGCCTTTCAGTCTATGCTGGACTCTAACAGGAAAAAGGCAGAAGGTGGTCAATGGTGCATTTATTTAAACCCCTCATTTCCTCCCTGACGAGAAGAAGGACAACAGTTCTTATTTTTCATATTATTTTTGAAAAGGCAGAAAGGTTAATTATATATTGACATGATTTGGATCTGTGTCCTCACCATAATCTCATGTCAAATTGTAATCCCCAGTGTTTGAGGTGGGGCCAGGTGGGAGGTGATTGGATCGTGGAGGTGGATTTCTCATGCATGGTTTAGCACCATCTTCTTGGTGCTATTCTCGTGATAGTGAGTAAGTTCTCACGAGATCTGGTTGTTTAAAGGTGTGAAGAACCTCCCCTCTGTCTCTCTTGCTCCTGTTCCTGCCATGTAAGATATGCTGGCTCCCCCTTTGCCTTCTGCCATGATTGTAAGTATCCAGAGGCCTCTCCAGAAGCTGAGCAGATGTCAGCACCATGCTTCCTGTACAGCCTGTGGAACCATGAGCCAATTAAACCTCATTCCTTTACAAATTACCCAGTCTCGGGTTTTTCTTTATAGCAATGCAAGAACAGACTAATAGAGGTAATTTGTGATGTTTCTTGATGAAAGAATCAGCTGAAACTCGAGAATTAATACATTCATTGAAGATCAGACAAATATCATAGAAACCGAGAAAGTATCCATCATGGAACAAGAAAGTTCAGCTCAAAAAGCTGATTTTTTCAAAGTACAAAATGAAATACCATTTCAGGCATGGATCATGACTCAAAGAAGCTCTTCACTTTGACCAGCACGGGGTTGATTCATTAACTCCATTGTTCTCAAATGAATCCCACGGTGTCCCAAGAGAAACTCTGGAGAGGCTTCACCAAGAACAGTAATTATAGCTTTTCCATGTTATCTAGCATTCAATAAATTCTTCCTAATGTGACCTCTCTCTCTCTCTCTCTCTCTCTCTCTCAC